TGCCATGAGCCCCTATATGTGTATTTCTCATCATAGCTCTATGAGTTACATACCTGCCATCTCCATTTTATGCATGAGAAAATAGGCATGGAGAAGTTAAGTGGTTTGCCTAAAGTCACACAGCAAATTTGTGGAGAGCTGGGCTTGAACTCAGGCATCTGGGCTTTTACTCTCTCCAGTGGAATGCCTGGGCTGTGGGATGAGATGACTTCACAGGCCTCTCCCAGCTCCAGAGTTGAGAGAGAGAGAGGAGTGGTGCAGGGAGGTAGTAGGGATGATTATGCTACTGGCCAAGTTCAAGAAAGTCAATTGTAGAACAAGGTCCAGCTGATTATTACAGAGAGCAAAGTTCTTAACTAGAGGACTTCCTCCTGGAATGTGGAGAGTCCACACGGGCACTAGCAGAGCATAATGAAAGACCAGGAATTCTCTGCTGTTCAATCAGTGCTCCATCACTCAGAGGCAGGGCTGCAAGAGCTCCTAGTGTGTCCCCTTCGCCTTCAGGGCCTCCCTGTACAGCCACCCACAGGACAGTGCACCAGGGTCAGGCAGGGAAGTAAATAAAAAAAGGAATCTGATAATTCCTGACAGTGAGCAGCAGCTGATGCTTTTAATGGGGGAGGAAGACTGGGAATCTCGCTTGATGATGACCTAGGACTTCAGTCAGCAGGACACTGGCCCCTTTCCTCCCCCTCCCAGGCTGAAACCTTGTGTTTTGCCTTATGTCCATGGTAACCAAGTCTCCTTTTTGGTGAGGAGGAATGGGCTTCAGTAAACAGATCTATTTGTGTGATCCTGTTACTCATTTGAAGCAATGTCCCTCCTTTTTTCCACTGTGGTCTGTGTGTCTGAGTCAGAGAGAGCCTACAACAGGGTTCTTTGAATTGATGGCTCACTCCCAGCCACTCTTGACTGACTGCCAGCTTAGCAGGGCGTAGCTTACCAACAAATCTTTTTTTTTTTTTTAAAGCCAGACTGATTCATAGAAACTCCTTTAAAACACGGTGAAAAGAAACCGCCCATTACACACCCCAGTACACCAGCAGAGGAAACTTATAACCTCGGGAGGCAGGTCCTTCCCCTCAGTGCGGTCACATACTTCCAGAAGAGCGGACCAGGGCTGCTGCCAGCACCTGCCACTCAGAGCGCCTCTGTCGCTGGGACCCTTCAGGTAGGACAGCTCCCAACGCTGTGGGGACTCTCAACCGTTTTTGTCCCTTTCTTTTTCTTTTCAGAACTCTCTTTGCTCACAAGTTACCAAAAAAAAAAGAGCCAACATGTTGGTATTGCTGGCTGGTATCTTTGTGGTCCACATCGCTACTGTTATTATGCTATTTGTTAGCACCATTGCCAATGTGAGTAATGTTCTTTTGTTCATTCATTCATTTCAATTAACATTTTCTTTCCTTCTGGTTTCAGGTCTGGTTGGTTTCCAATACGGTAGATGCATCAGTAGGTCTTTGGAAAAACTGTACCAACATTAGCTGCAGTGACAGCCTGTCATATGCCAGTGAAGGTATATATAAAGATATTGACCCAGTGCTGACAATGCCCTTGTTCTCCTCGTCCTGTGTCTACAGATGCCCTCAAGACAGTGCAGGCCTTCATGATTCTCTCTATCATCTTCTGTGTCATTGCCCTCCTGGTCTTCGTGTTCCAGCTCTTCACCATGGAGAAGGGAAACCGGTTCTTCCTCTCAGGGGCCACCACACTGGTGTGCTGTGAGTATCTCATGGGTAGACTCCAGTTTACAAACACACCGACAAATCTCCTTTTCCCCTGCAGGGCTGTGCATTCTTGTGGGGGTGTCCATCTACACTAGTCATTATGCGAATCGTGATGGAACGCAGTATCACCACGGCTATTCCTACATCCTGGGCTGGATCTGCTTCTGCTTCAGCTTCATCATCGGCGTTCTCTATCTGGTCCTGAGAAAGAAATAAGGCCGGACGAGTTCATGGGGATCTGGGGGGTGGGGAGGAGGAAGCCGTTGAATCTGGGAGGGAAGTGGAGGTTGCTGTACAGGAAAAACCGAGATAGGGGAGGGGGGAGGGGGAAGCAAAGGGGGGAGGTCAAATCCCAAACCATTACTGAGGGGATTCTCTACTGCCAAGCCCCTGCCCTGGGGAGAAAGTAGTTGGCTAGTACTTTGATGCTCCCTTGATGGGGTCCAGAGAGCCTCCCTGCAGCCACCAGACTTGGCCTCCAGCTGTTCTTAGTGACACACACTGTCTGGGGCCCCATCAGCTGCCACAACACCAGCCCCACTTCTGGGTCATGCACTGAGGTCCACAGACCTACTGCACTGAGTTAAAATAGCGGTACAAGTTCTGGCAAGAGCAGATACTGTCTTTGTGCTGAATACGCTAAGCCTGGAAGCCATCCTGCCCTTCTGACCCAAAGCAAAACATCACATTCCAGTCTGAAGTGCCTACTGGGGGGCTTTGGCCTGTGAGCCATTGTCCCTCTTTGGAACAGATATTTAGCTCTGTGGAATTCAGTGACAAAATGGGAGGAGGAAAGAGAGTTTGTAAGGTCATGCTGGTGGGTTAGCTAAACCAAGAAGGAGACCTTTTCACAATGGAAAACCTGGGGGATGGTCAGAGCCCAGTCGAGACCTCACACACGGCTGTCCCTCATGGAGACCTCATGCCATGGTCTTTGCTAGGCCTCTTGCTGAAAGCCAAGGCAGCTCTTCTGGAGTTTCTCTAAAGTCACTAGTGAACAATTCGGTGGTAAAAGTACCACACAAACTATGGGATCCAAGGGGCAGTCTTGCAACAGTGCCATGTTAGGGTTATGTTTTTAGGATTCCCCTCAATGCAGTCAGTGTTTCTTTTAAGTATACAACAGGAGAGAGATGGACATGGCTCATTGTAGCACAATCCTATTACTCTTCCTCTAACATTTTTGAGGAAGTTTTGTCTAATTATCAATATTGAGGATCAGGGCTCCTAGGCTCAGTGGTAGCTCTGGCTTAGACACCACCTGGAGTGATCACCTCTTGGGGACCCTGCCTATCCCACTTCACAGGTGAGGCATGGCAATTCTGGAAGCTGATTAAAACACACATAAACCAAAACCAAACAACAGGCCCTTGGGTGAAAGGTGCTATATAATTGTGAAGTATTAAGCCTACCGTATTTCAGCCATGATAAGAACAGAGTGCCTGCATTCCCAGGAAAATACGAAAATCCCATGAGATAAATAAAAATATAGGTGATGGGCAGATCTTTTCTTTAAAATAAAAAAGCAAAAACTCTTGTGGTACCTAGTCAGATGGTAGACGAGCTGTCTGCTGCCGCAGGAGCACCTCTATACAGGACTTAGAAGTAGTATGTTATTCCTGGTTAAGCAGGCATTGCTTTGCCCTGGAGCAGCTATTTTAAGCCATCTCAGATTCTGTCTAAAGGGGTTTTTTGGGAAGACGTTTTCTTTATCGCCCTGAGAAGATCTACCCCAGGGAGAATCTGAGACATCTTGCCTACTTTTCTTTATTAGCTTTCTCCTCATCCATTTCTTTTATACCTTTCCTTTTTGGGGAGTTGTTATGCCATGATTTTTGGTATTTATGTAAAAGGATTATTACTAATTCTATTTCTCTATGTTTATTCTAGTTAAGGAAATGTTGAGGGCAAGCCACCAAATTACCTAGGCTGAGGTTAGAGAGATTGGCCAGCAAAAACTGTGGGAAGATGAACTTTGTCATTATGATTTCATTATCACATGATTATAGAAGGCTGTCTTAGTGCAAAAAACATACTTACATTTCAGACATATCCAAAGGGAATACTCACATTTTGTTAAGAAGTTGAACTATGACTGGAGTAAACCATGTATTCCCTTATCTTTTACTTTTTTTCTGTGACATTTATGTCTCATGTAATTTGCATTACTCTGGTGGATTGTTCTAGTACTGTATTGGGCTTCTTCGTTAATAGATTATTTCATATACTATAATTGTAAATATTTTGATACAAATGTTTATAACTCTAGGGATATAAAAACAGATTCTGATTCCCTTCATTGTGTGAATGTTTTTTTCTAAAAAAAATGTGGAGAAATATGGATAATTATGACATTTATCCCTCATTAAGCTGCCTATCAGTTTGATTTGGACAACTTGACATTTATTTGAGACATTAAGCTACTTTCTGGTAATATATTAGGCATTTCTGCAATAGCTCTTTCAGGTAACTGAATATTATTAAGCATAGTTTTATCTTGCTTTGATTAAACCTCTTAGGCAAAAAATGGAACTTCATAAGCTAATACATTAGAAAGGGGTTATGATTATAAATCAGAAATGCTTGTGACATTAAGAAATGAGGCACTTGTGAAATTTCTTTGAAATAGCCAGCTCCTCTAATGTGTCTTCAAAATATAAAGTGATTCACAAAGGCATGCATCACACCTATTTGTAGCAGCCCATTCATTACATAAACCAGGGCATACCTGTGTGGGCTCTGTGAGTGAAGGGAGGCTTCACTACTTTCTGTGAGCAGTAAGGACTGGTATCTTTCTGTGAGCAATAAGGACTGGATAAAGACTGCATATCCTTGTGTCGTGTCAGCACCAATACAATAAGGAGGGTTTTAATGTGAAGCAGGCAATCTTCCAGCCCCTTCTGGTCTTGGATGAAATAGTTGCACAGAGTATTGCACCAAAAATACACAATGGAGGCTGAAAAGTTCAACATATTTTAAGTCAATTAATCAAATTGCATTGATTCTTGATGCTTTCTTAGAGGCCTACATGATTTCTTAGATTGCTCTGATAAACTATCATAAGGGGTCCACCTCCCCTCATTTAGCTCCCCCAGGGATTTCTTTTCCCCCATGTCATACACCCAGTCCTAAATCAACCCCCAAGGCTATCCTTCCATCCCTTCTGCAGAGGGAACTTTTGTCAGACTCTGCAACAAACTCCTAGCTCTATCCAGAGTGTCCTCTGCTGCTAAGATTGGTATCTTTCTCCTCAAAAGCCTGGATGGTGAATGGGGGTGCATTAGTCAGAATTCTCCAGAGAAACAGAAAAAATAAGATTCGCGTGTGTGTGCAAACATATATATAAATAAATAAAAATATATTTATTTTAAGGAATTGACTCACATGATTTTGAAGGCAGGCAAGCCCAAAGTCTGCAAGGGGTGGGCCAGCAGAGAGCTGGTGCTACAGTGCGGGTCTGAAAGTTGCCAGAGTCCCTTTTATAGAGAAGCTTAAAAAATATTTGTTGAATTAAATGTCTTAGGTAGAGACAAATTGAATTAAAGTGGTTAAGTAAATACTCTTAGGTGAAATTTGTGCAAATTATGAGTATAAAGAGGGTGAGCTACAGAACTCTCCATGACCACTCAAGAATGGGACCCAAAGGCAAATGATAACTTATTCATTCATCAAGGGATAAACTTGAGTTATCAAATGGTTAATAGATAAAGATCCCACTCTGCCTTGGATTTAGCCATCGCAGTCCCTGTGTAAAACCCCACCGGCTTTCAGGCATGGAAAAAAATTTCACAAAGGCCTTGAAAGAAGGCATATGAAGACCAAAAGGATATTGAGCAGGGTTCCATACTTGAATAAAGGAAGAAACTCCCTTCAATGTTTACTAAGAAATAGTTAGAATATAGCATATCCTGTATAGATGAAATGTCCTAGCGAAAATGTTTAAATGTATTTAAAGAAGAGCTAGATTTTGTGGGGGGAGAGAAGGGAATAGGATAGGCTGGTGGGAGGAAGAATGAAAAGAAGAAAACTTGTTGGAAATTTTGGAGTAGATTGTGAGGAGGGGTGACTCACTTTAAAGATGTATCATTTGGAGGTAGACACGATTTTCAGAGCACAAAACAGATAAGGAAAGATGTATGCTGATTGTGTGGAGCCCAAGGGAAGGCGGGGTTTTGGAGTCTTACGTGGCTTTGTTTCTGAAAGGGAGACATGTGAAGCCTACTCCTGAGGCGGGAGGCTGGGGACATGACCATCAAGACCTATAATTGATAAACAACTAGGGGCTGGGTGCTGCACCTACATGCTGGGGAAATAGAAAATGAAGCAGACATGTGTCCCATCTTCTTCCAGCTTTCAGTCTAGCTTGGAAATAAATCTCATACCTAGAGAAAATGGAGGATCTGTGGGATGTAGATGAGGTGGGAGCATGAATGCCTAGGGAGGGAAGAAGAAAGATTTTCAGTTCTTCAGCTTTTCCTCATGACCCTATCTCATGCCATGAGCAATTGTCTGGCATCTCCTGTGGGTTGGACCACTGCTGCATTTCTTACTTGCCAACATCACTTTGTCCCAAATGCCATTCCTTTGTTCCAGGGCCTCCTTGTCTTCCATCTGGGGAACTGGAGGTGAGAAGCATTATAATAGCCTCTCTGCCTTTATCTACAATCTCTCCAACCTGTGCTTTATGCTGATGTCAGGATGGGCGTTGATGGATGCTTCTATCACTGTCGGGGCAGGGAGGGCCAGAACACTAGCATAAGATGTCAATATGTCTATCCATATGTCAGGTCCATACTCAACTCAAGCTTCTGGTTAACTGCTGATCTATTGGCAACTCCAGTTCCCAATAAGTTCCTCATCTCCTTCTGAGACCACCTCAGTGTGGACTTAATCGTCCACATCACTGTCAGCATTTTGGTTAAAACCATTCAACAAGTCTCCAGGAAGCTCCAAACTTTCCTTCATCTTCCTGTCTTCTTCTGAGCCCTCCAAACTCTTCCAACCTCTACCCGTTACCCAGTTCCAAAGGTGCTTCCACACTTTCAAGTATCTTTATAGCAATGCCCCACTCCTGGTACCAAATTCCTGTATTAGTCTGTTTTCACACTGCTATGAAGACATACTTGAGACTCGGTAATTTATATAGAAAAGAGGTTTAATTGACAAAAAAGCTAACAAAGTGAGCCCTGATTCAAAAATGACTGTCTACACTTGGCACATGAGGGACTTTATGATATTAAGAGATTAATTAAACAACAGTGGATGGGGAGGAAGAACAGACTTTTGAGCTCTTCCCAATATAGGAATGTGTTAGTTCTAAAAATTTTCTTAAGTTGTTTGCTTGGAACTCAGAGTATATTTTTCCATACGAAAAATTCAGAACTATTTTATTTATGATATGGGCTAAAAAGACTTCTGTAATCTAGCTTGGAAACTTAATAATCATTAAACTTATTTTCAATGAGATACGACTGTTTAAATTCTGAAACCTGGAACCC